GTCAAATGGCTCGCCTCAGTTTACATATCCACAGTTGGGACTCAAACTCACATGTCTTGTCTCTAACCTGAGCTCTTTCCTCCACACTTGCATCCCTCTAGGTCAGTACCCTAGAGTCCATGGGTCCACTATTCCTCTGCGTCTCATTTCTCTGAAGTGGGAAACTCCCTGGACTACCTATTCCTGCACTTATTACCCTCATTCTACAGTGTACTGAAGAGGATCTTCGGTGGTCTGGGAGTTTTGTTTGTTTGAGACAGGGTCTCCCTCTGTCATCCAGGCTGGAGTGCAGTGGTGCAATCATAGCTCACTGCTGCCTCAACCTCCCAGGCTCAAGTGATTCTCCTGCTTCAGCCTCCCAAGTAGCTGAGACTACAGGTGTGCACCACCACACCAGGCTAATTTTTTAATTTTTTTGTAGAAATGAGGTCTCACTGTGTTGTCCAGGCTGGTCTCGAACTCCTGGCCTCAAGTAATCCTCCTGCCTCAGCTTCTCAAAATGCTGGGATTATAGGCACGAGCCACCGCCCCAGCTTAGATCTTCAGTTTTAAGCCTACTAATGTCATTTTGCTGGTGGGACCTCGGGATGTCAGTTGTCCAACATGGCTACTGTCAGTCCTTTTCCTCTGTATCAGCACCACATATTATCTCAGATGTGTACATCTGAATTTGGAAGTCTCCAAATTGCAGGCCATGTCTACATGGCAATGAATCATAACTAATCGACCTCCAAAGCCCTTTCTTTTCAAACTATACTTAGGATTTTGGGATAAGGAAAGAACTGACCCTTTGAGACCTTGATATTTTAAACTTTGTGAGCTGATTTAGCCCATTCCACCTTCCTGTGAACTCCATGTTTCCCAGTTGCCTGGACAACATACAGCCTCTGGAAACCCAACCTTCCAGCCCTCAGTCCTGCCCTCAAGAGAAATTTGCCACCAAGGATTGGCTCCCAGGACCCAGGCCCCGCCTCAGGCTCCTCGCTAGTTGGGCCTTCTCTCTGCCACTCCCCACGAGTGGGTCACTCCACGGGGAGCCCCAACGCTGGCAGGAGAGGATCCTACAGGTAGGAAGTGAGGGTTGAGGATGATGGGAAGAGACCTAAACATAAGGTCCCCTCCTTCTCCCAGGACAGCAAGGAGATGCCACCTAAAAACAAAGAAAAAGGGAAGAAATCTGGGGCACAGAAGAAGAAAAAGAACTGGGGTGAGTCATGGTGGGTGGAGGTGCCCCCTGCTAAGAGCTGAGGCTCTGCCACTTGCCACCGCAGGTGCAGATGTGGTGGCCGAGTCCAGGCACAGGCTGGTGGTGCTGGAGAAGGAGCTGCTCCGAGACCACTTGGGTAAGGAGGGTAGAAGCTGGCATGGGTGGGCAAGTCCTGACGGCGGCTCTGGGACTGCTCACAGCTCTACGGAGGGATGAAGCCCGTCGAGCCAAGGCTTCCGAAGACCAGCTGAGGCAGAGGCTGCAAGGGGTGGAGGCTGAGCTGGAAGGGGCCCGAAGTGAAGGGAAGGCCATATATGCAGGTGTGTGGTCGGTTAAGCAGGTGGGCAGGAGAGGGTCCCTGGTGGCCCACTGCCCCCACCCCAGAGATGAGTCGCCAGTGCCATGCCCTGCAGGAGGATATGCAAACCCGCAGCAAGCAGCTGGAGGAAGAAGTCAAAGGCCTTCGGGGGCAGCTAGGTAGGTTTCCCCACCCTCCAAGCCCCTTCTCTATCCTGCTCTCTTTCATCCTGCCTGCCCCCAGAGGCATGCCAAAGGGAGGCTGCAGCTGCCCGGGAAGAGGCTGAACAAGCTCTCGGAGAGCGGGACCAGGCCCTGGCTCAGCTTCGGGCCCACATGGCAGACATGGAGGCGAAGTATGAGGAAATCTTACACGTAAGCACCACCCCCTGGATCCCAGCCATCCCCTTTCTGGGGTCTGAAATATTGATGTCTGCAGGACAGTCTGGACAGGCTCTTGGCCAAGCTGAGAGCCATCAAGCAGCAGTGGGATGGGGCAGCACTGAGACTTCACGCCAGGCACAAGGAGCAGCAACGCCAGTTTGGACTCACCCCCCCTGGATCTTTGAGGCCACCAGCCCCTAGTCTCTAGTGTTCTCTGAGGCCCCAGCAATAAAGTGTCTTGATGTAGAACTCAATAGAGCTGTGGGCTCTGGCCGTTTGGCAGAGA